TCCCCAGACCTCTAGATCTGCAAAAGGCAACCTGGAGGCAAGGAAATCCCCAGCTGTGAGTAGCCATTCAATTCTGGTGCTGTGGTAACTGAGTTCAAAAACAATGAGTCTTGTTACCTACCCGTAAAATGAAAGACACCTCATCAGACACCTCACTGGATTGTGAGGCTCCAAGGAGCACACATATTGTTAGGCTCAGTTCGATTCCCTCCAGCCCTCTCCGCCCGTTTGAAGGCAGTTCCTTATCCCGGAGACAACGTACAGATGTTCTCTCTTTCCCTCTTTATTTTTTTTAAGACAGGGTCTCTGTTGCCCAGGCTGGAGTGCAGTGGCGCGACCACAGCTCACTACAGCCTCAACCTCCTGGGCTCAACACGATCCTCCTGCCTCAGCCTCCAGAGCGGCTGGGACTACAAGCGCGCACCACTGCACAGGGATTATTATTATTATTTTATTATTTTGTAGAGAAACGGGTGGGAGTGGTCTCGCTATGTTGCCCAGGCTGGTCTCAAACTCAGCTCAAGAGATCCTCCCGCCTCGGCGTCCCAAAGTGTTGGGATTACAGGCGCCTGCCACCGCGCCCGGACGCAGATATTTTCTATGGGCATCTGGAATGGCGTCCCCAAAGCTTGGCGCCGTGCTATGGTCAAGCCGGGTCGGGGGCTCGGGCCAGCCTTCAACACCGTTGGCAGCAATCGGAACGATCAACTGTACCCTCAGTACCGCGACCTCGCCCGGTCCTGCCAATGGCCGGCCCCTAGCCGGTCCTGAGGCCTCGCGAGAGCTCCCGTGGCTACGCCTTCCCCGGCCTCGGAACGGCCCCATCCTTCCTCTTTCCCCGCCTCCCAGCGGCGCTCCACTCTCGGATTGGCTGATTGATCCGAGTCAGTTTTTTTCCTCGCCAGAAAGCGGTTCGACAATTGGTCCTTCTTTTGGCCCCTCCTGCGATGCCCGCGGATTGGACGGCTGAGTCTGGCTACGCGGGCCTCCGCGGGAGCGCGACCGGGCCAATCAAGAGCTTGGCGTATTTTACAAACTGAGAAAGTAGCTCCAGCAGCACCCGAGAGGGTCAGGAGAAAAGCGGAGGAAGCTGGGTAGGCCCTGAGGGGCCTCGGTAAGGTAAGGCACGGGGGTCTTGAAGGGAACGAAGGTCTGCCTGCCTTCTTCCCCGTCTCAATTGTAGCCATCATGACCACCCGGCAAGCCACGAAGGATCCCCTCCTCCGGGGTGTATCTCCTACCCCTAGCAAGATTCCGGTACGCTCTCAGAAACGCACGCCTTTCCCCACTGTTACATCGTGCGCCGTGGACCAGGAGAACCAAGATCCAAGGGTAAGAGGGGCCTAATGGGGGAAGACAGTAGTCCTCACCTTTTTGTCCCCGCTCCCTCCCCTAGAGATGGGTGCAGAAACCACCGCTCAATATTCAACGCCCCCTCGTTGATTCAGCAGGCCCCAGGCCGAAAGCCAGGCACCAGGCAGAGACATCACAAAGATTGGTGGGGATCAGTCAGCCTCGGAACCCCTTGGAAGAGCTCAGGCCTAGCCCTAGGGGTCAAAATGTGGGGCCTGGGCCCCCTGCCCAGACAGGTACCTGTTGGAGCCATGGTAACACGGCCTCCCCCTTCCTTTTCCTTCTCCTCTTTCCTTGCAGAGGCTCCAGGGACCATAGAGTTTGTGGCTGACCCTGCAGCCCTGGCCACCATCCTGTCAGGTGAGGGTGTGAAGAGCTGTCACCTGGGGCGCCAGCCTAGTCTGGCTAAAAGAGTACTGGTTCGAGGAAGTCAGGGAGGCACCACCCAGAGGGTCCAGGTAATGAAACAGGATGTGAGGAGACCAGGCTAAGCAGTGCTGACAGCCTCTGTTGGTGTCCCAGGGTGTTCGGGCCTCTGCATATTTGGCCCCCAGAACCCCCACCCACCGACTGGACCCTGCCAGGGCTTCCTGCTTCTCTAGGCTGGAGGGACCAGGACCTCGAGGCCGGACATTGTGCCCCCAGAGGCTACAGGCTCTGGTGAGTGCCCTTGAGGGGCTGATAGTCGGTGCTTCCGTTTTCATCTCTTGCTCCTGTGGATCAGATTTCACCTTCAGGACCTTCCTTTCACCCTTCCACTCGCCCCAGTTTCCAGGAGCTAAGAAGGGAGACAGCTGGCAGCAGCCGGTGAGAAAGGAGAGGGTGTGGGAGAAGGTCATTGACTGCTGGCTAATGTCCTTATTGTCATCAGGACTTCAGTGAGCCAGGCCTCAGGATTGCTCCTGGAGACCCCAGTCCAGCCTGGTAAGTGTTTCTGGCGTGGGGAGAGAACAGGGGAGTCTACAACAAATGTCCTGTTTCTTCCTAGCTTTCTCTCTTCCTAAAGGAGAACGCGAGGTTGTCACTCACTCAGATGAAGGAGGTGTGGCCTCTCTTGGTCTGGCCCAGCGAGTACCATTAAGAGAAAACCGAGAAATGTCACATACCAGGGTGAGATGCGACTCTCCTGGGATGGTGGGTGGGGATCACTCTTCCACCTTTTTCTTCTTCACAGGACAGCCATGACTCCCACCTGATGCCCTCCCCTGCCCCTGTGGCCCAGCCCTTGCCTGGCCATGTGGTGCCATGTCCATCACCCTTTGGACGGGCTCAGCGTGTACCCTCCCCAGGCCCTCCAACTCTGGTTTGTGTCAACAACTGGGGGCTGGGCAGGGGGTCCCTGCTCAGCCACCCACATCTCTCCCCAGACCTCATATTCAGTGTTGCGGCGTCTCACCGTTCAACCTAAAACCCGGTTCACACCCATGCCATCAACCCCCAGAGTTCAGCAGGTAAGAGAGGGCATGGAGAGGTGGCTGGCATACAGCCCTTGCTGACATCTCACTTCTGTGCCAGGCCCAGTGGCTGCGTGGTGTCTCCCCTCAGTCCTGCTCTGAAGATCCTGCCCTGCCCTGGGTAAGTATCAGAAGCTTCCCCCTACTGAGATCGCTTGCTTGTGTGCCTTGTTCCTTGGTGACAGGAGCAGGTTGCCGTCCGGTTGTTTGACCAGGAGAGTTGTATAAGGTCACTGGAGGGTTCTGGGAAACCACCGGTGGCCACTCCTTCTGGACCCCACTCTAACAGAACCCCCAGCCTCCAGGAGGTGAAGATTCAAGTGAGTCTGTGTGGCCAACAGCTTTGATGTCTATGTCACACTGGGGTGCTCTCTCCCACCACAGCGCATCGGTATCCTGCAACAGCTGTTGAGACAGGAAGTAGAGGGGCTGGTAGGGGGCCAGTGTGTCCCTCTTAATGGAGGCTCTTCTCTGGATATGGTTGAACTTCAGCCCCTGCTGACTGAGATTTCTAGAACTCTGAATGCCACAGAGCATAACTCTGGGACTTCCCACCTTCCTGGACTGTTAAAACACTCAGGGCTGCCAAAGCCCTGTCTTCCAGAGGAGTGCGGGGAACCACAGCCCTGCCCTCCGGCAGAGCCTGGGCCCCCAGAGGCCTTCTGTAGGAGTGAGCCTGAGATACCAGAGCCCTCCCTCCAGGAACAGCTTGAAGTACCAGAGCCCTACCCTCCAGCAGAACCCAGGCCCCTAGAGTCCTGCTGTAGGAGTGAGCCTGAGATACCGGAGTCCTCTCGCCAGGAACAGCTTGAGGTACCTGAGCCCTGCCCTCCAGCAGAACCCAGGCCCCTAGAGTCCTACTGTAGGATTGAGCCTGAGATACCGGAGTCCTCTCGCCAGGAACAGCTTGAGGTACCTGAGCCCTGCCCTCCAGCAGAACCCGGGCCCCTTCAGCCCAGCACCCAGGGGCAGTCTGGACCCCCAGGGCCCTGCCCTAGGGTAGAGCTGGGGGCATCAGAGCCCTGCACCCTGGAACATAGAAGTCTAGAGTCCAGTCTACCACCCTGCTGCAGTCAGTGGGCTCCAGCAACCACCAGCCTGATCTTCTCTTCCCAACACCCGCTTTGTGCCAGCCCCCCTATCTGCTCACTCCAGTCTTTGAGACCCCCAGCAGGCCAGGCAGGTAAGGAGTTGGCTGGGAAGGAGTGTGAACACAAGAGGTCCTCACCTCACTGTGAGCTGCACACCTGCCCTGCCCCTACCCCAGGCAATCTCATGCTTCCACACCTTCCACCCTGGCCCAGCCTGGCTCTCCCTCAGGAAGAGGGGAGGGGCTGCACTTCCAGCCCTGTGCTCCTAATTGGCTTGGCCGTTGGTGGGGGAGGAGGAGAGGACAGTACATGGTGGAAGTATAGGACCCCAGACCTCCCTCTAAATTTTCCATGCCCCTCAGGCCTCAGCAATCTGGCCCCTCGAACCCTAGCCCTGAGGGAGCGCCTCAAATCGTGTTTAACCGCCATCCACTGCTTCCACGAGGCTCGTCTGGACGATGAGTGTGCCTTTTACACCAGCCGAGCCCCTCCCTCAGGCCCCACCCGGGTCTGCACCAACCCTGTGGCTACATTACTCGAATGGCAGGATGCCCTGGTGAGACTCCAACCCACAGCCCAGCTGTGGCTCTGAGCTGTGACAAGGTCTTCTCTGTCTCCAGTGTTTCATTCCAGTTGGTTCTGCTGCCCCCCAGGGCTCTCCATGATGAGACAACCACTCCTGCCCTGCCGTACTTCTTCCTTTTAGCCCTTATTTATTGTCGGTCTGCCCATGGGACTGGGAGCCGCCCACTTTTGTCCTCAATAAAGTTTCTAAAGTATCCACGTGTCTAGCTAAGTGTCCAAACAGGCC